CTACCAGATAATAATCTCTTGTGATCCTCAAAGCTTCCTTAAAGCAAACCCTGAATCACTGTGTTTTAAAACCAGTATGAAAGACTATTGTGTGGGATAATGTTACATTGTTTCACAGCCCTACAAAGTTTGGCCACAAAACGTGTGGGCAGATTCCGTAACTCAACCGGAAACGCGAAGGACTGAAACAAATCAACACACAAAAAACGAAGCCAGCGAGAAAGATCCAACCCGGGCCCCCTGCCTGAAATGGGACACGGGGATGACGGGGCAAAGCCGGGCAAAACCGTGCTCCTGGCTCTCGCGATTCAGGAGACGCGCCAGGCTCACTGGGGACGACAGCGACGACGGCGGCGGCTCGCATTGCTCCACGCTTCCCGTCAGGGGGGCTCGAGGGACCGCCCCAGGCCCGGCCCATGCCCGGGCTCGGAGGGAGCCCCTGGTGCGAGGGCTGCCCGCAGGGCTCCGTCCTCCCGCTGAGGCGCGGCTCCCGGAGCAGGAGGCGCGGAGGCCGCCCTCGGCGTTTCGGAGTCGGGGCGGGGAACGTCCACGGCCAACTGCGGGCAGGGGACCCCCAGGCGGCTACAACAGGTGCGCCGGGGCCGCCCACCCGGCTCGGGGCGCGCCCGCCCCTGCGCCGACCCCCGACCCCTTCCGCCGCCGGGGCCCCGCTGTTACCTGCAGCGGCGGCTCCCGATTCCCGGGAGGGCGGCCCAGGGCCGGCGCCTTACCCGCGGGCAGGCCCACTCGCCCGACGGACGCCGCGGGTCGGCGACAGCGGGGACCGCGGGTCGGCGACGTCGGGGCACAGGTCCTGCGGGGCCGCGGGGGCCGCCAGGGAGGGCGCGACCGCCTGACCGGGCTTCAGGAGCAGTGTCCTCAGCCGGTGACCTGGCCGCTACCCTCGCTCAGTGTCCCCGGCGACGCGCGGGTCCTCACGCGCTCCCTCACTTCCTGCGGCTTTTGGTCCCTCCCGCTCGCCGTCCCTTTAGTTCTGCCCACTTCGCCTCCGGGTTGTCAGGGCAACCGTAGCGACGCCGGCCCTGGCTGAGAGGCGTTAGGAGTCCGGGGGTTCGCCCGCGGAGGCCGGGGAGCAGCCGACCATGGAGCCCCAGAGTAAGGGAGGCCCGGGCTGGAGCTGGGACCGGGTCCTGAAGTTCGGTGTCATTCTTTTTTTTAGAAATCATGCCACCCTCAAAGCCTCATCCACCTGTCGTGGGCAAAGTGACTCATCACAGCATTGAATTATACTGGGATCTGGAAAAGAAAGCCAAACGCCAAGGACCTCAAGAGCAGTGGTTCAGGTTCTCGATTGAAGAAGAAGACCCCAAAATGCACACTTATGGTATCATTTATACGTAGGTGCAGTGTTGAATTGCTTGCCACTTTGTGTTATCAGCATGTTTGTCTCCTCCTGTCTAGGGGATATGCAACGAAGCATGTTGTTGAAGGTCTGGAACCAAGGACGCTGTACAGATTTCGCCTGAAGGTCACCAGCCCCTCTGGGGAGTGTGAGTACAGCCCACTCGTCTCAGTGTCTACAACCAGTGAGTATTCAGACCGTCCACACTCACCTCTCTAAAGCATTTTAAAGATGCTATCTATGTCCAGGGCCATCTCTGAGCAAGAGCCTTGTAAAAATTAGGATGGTCACAAGTGTTCTCCACGGCCCACCCACTGAAAACACAGGCAAGTAATTTTTCAGTTGCACAAAGGAAACCCTGGATGACTGCCTTCCATCTCATTTCTCCAGGAGAGCCCATAAGTAGTGAGCACTTGCACCGGGCTGTCAGTGTGAATGATGAAGATTTGCTGGTCCGAATACTTCAAGGAGGGTGAGAGAACTCTGTCAGTTGTTTTTTTTCCCCATGTTTATCTCTTTTCTCTGCTTTTCCCAAGCCGTGTTAAGGTTGATGTTCCCAATAAGTTTGGCTTTACCGCTCTGATGGTTGCTGCCCAGAAAGGATACACCAGGTATGGCTCTTCTTTTTTTTAAATCTCTCTTGTATCTAGCTACACTTAAGTTTGTTTCCTTTAGGCTTGTGAAAATCCTAGTTTCTAATGGCACAGACGTGAATCTGAAGAATGGAAGTGGCAAGGACAGGTAGGAGGTGGGATATGACTGAAATTGTGCTGTTGTCAAATGCCGCTTCTTCCATATGTTGCAGTCTAATGCTGGCGTGCTATGCGGGACACCTAGATGTTGTGAAATATCTCCGAAGACATGGCGCTTCTTGGCAGGCTAGAGACCTGGGAGGCTGTACAGCTCTGCACTGGGCTGCAGATGGAGGCCACTGCAGTGTGATTGAGTGGATGATAAAGGATGGCTGTGAGGTACGGGACCTGCCTTGTTAACCACGCACATAGGCTCAACACAGCTGTTTCTCTGGCCCAACAGGTAGACGTCGTGGACACTGGTTCAGGATGGACCCCACTCATGAGAGTCTCTGCGGTGTCGGGAAATCAGAGGGTGGCCTCTCTTCTAATTGATGCTGGGGCCAATGTGAATGTGAAGGACAGAAATGGAAAGACGCCCCTTATGGTAGGTCCTCCTCCCGAAAATAGGCAGTTTTCTCATGCACACCACCCTGGGTTTTGTTTTCTAGGTGGCTGTGTTAAATAATCATGAAGAGTTAGTTCAGTTACTTCTTGACAAAGGGGCAGATGCAAGTGTAAAAAATGAGGTAAATGAGTCCATCTTTATGTAAAGATTTTCGCATGTAAAATTTTTGTTGTTTCCTGTTTCAGTTCGGCAAAGGTGTCCTAGAAATGGCCAGAGTTTTTGACAGACAGGTTGGGATGCTCTTTCTGCCTATCAAGGCTAAATTACATTCGCCTGTCTGTTTTGTTTATCTAGAGTGTAGTCTCCTTATTAGAAGAAAGGAAAAAAAAGCAGAGGCCAAAGAAGTCTTGTGTCTGCTGATGAGAGCACCACTCATCTGCGAAACGCACGTAAAACAAAGTGAACCGTGACTGTTAAACTAGGGATGGGAAATTCTGCATCTTGGGGGGCTGTACATTTATTTATTTAGTTGAAGATTCACTGATCCCACTTTGAAATACATCTTTTTACCTAAGCATGTGCGTATGTGGTACCATCATTGGGTGT